GGATTGAAAGGGCTAACAGCATATGGGTAATACAGGATCTGCATTATTGGACATCTGAATTATTGGAGAGTACTTTGTACATGACAGAATTATCCAGATAGGTAAATGGTGTTGCAAACACTTCACCAAAATCCAACTAGAGACCTCTAAGTTCATTTTAATGTACAGCTTCCAAACTGTTTATCTGCAGTGTAGGCAGCCCAGTCTGTTTTAAAATCCTTCTAGGAAACTATGGCCGTGCAAATCAGTCCAACAAATAGCCAAATGTGCATGTTACTCTGTTAGAAAGGGAAAAGTAGATGCAGGCATAAGTGCAAATTTTTATCTCATGGCATCCGAGGAACCTAAATGTCTGGACAGCTTTGTTGTGCCATGTGGCTGACAACCAGGTTATTAGATAACTCACAAAACTCTTCTCCAGCAGCCCAGAGTTTCCTGAGGTTACCTCTTCCCATGGGACTAGAATGAAGAAAAAAGAAAAACAGATATCCCCAAGCTGCAGCCACATTTAATGTCCCCTTTACCCCACAATTGAACTCCTGCTCCCTGGAGGAAAACCCTAAATAAATATACCAGTGGCAGCAGAGAGGGATTATTTTTGATAGTGGCTGCTCCTGACTCCAAGCTGTGGGCACTGAACTAGAAAGCAGTGCTGAGAGAGAGAACCAGGAATAAATGACACTGGGAAATGGGAAACCCAGAGAAGAAAAAAATCTTACTTTCTTCCCCTGAAAAAGATGCACTTTGCAAGGTTCATCTTTTCATCTTTTAATCTGGTGAGTCTCGAAATTTTTAGTCTTTAGACTACTTAAGCAGAACAAGAGTCTCACCTATTTACTAGATTAAATAAACAAGCAAGCAAACAAAAAACACCCTTGAGGTGTTTTTGCTGAATCCCTTGTGATTATTTATAGCTCCTTTCAAAAATATTTGCTTTGGTGCATTTAAATTTTATTTCAAATCTGCAGTGGAAAATCTGTTTCAAAGGAAAAAAAAAAAAAAGAAAGAACCACCCAACACGCTTGCATTTCGACTCAGCCCGCTGAACGCCTGGAAGAAATTTTGCAGACCCACCAGAGATCCCCAGATTCCACTTGTAAAACCATTGATCTAAAAACTACGTCTTGACTTCAGAACACTTCTTTTGATCTGGAATTATCTATTATTGACCACAGAGAGCAGCCACTGACGATTTCCTGGAACAGGGCCCTGTATAGAGAGAGGTGAGCTCCAGGGAGGGAAGAAGAAATTTCTTACCCACCTGACCACCTTCTCTGTCCCACTCAGGCCTCCTGGGATGGATGTCACCCGCTTACTCCTGGCCACCCTGCTGGTCTTCCTCTGCTTCTTCACTGCCAACAGCCACCTGCCACCTGAGGAGAAGCTCCGAGATGACAGGAGCCTGAGAAGCAACTCCTCTGTGAACCTACTGGATGTCCCTTCTGTCTCTATTGTGGGTAAGTCACCTAGCCTCTGGGCTCTGGCCCAGTCTGACTTTGCTCCTTTTGTCTCTCTTTGAAGCGCTGAACAAGAAATCCAAACAGATCGGCAGAAAAGCAGCAGAAAAGAAAAGATCTTCTAAGGTAAGGGCAGGGAAGTTCTGGGAGTTCTCATTCGGCTCATAAAGCCCCGGCGTTTCCCACGCAGAAGGAGGCTTCGATGAAGAAAGTGGTGCGGCCCCGGACCCCCCTATCTGCGCCCTGCGTGGCCACCCGCAACAGCTGCAAGCCGCCGGCACCCGCCTGCTGCGACCCGTGCGCCTCCTGCCAGTGCCGCTTCTTCCGCAGCGCCTGCTCCTGCCGCGTGCTCAGCCTCAACTGCTGAGCGCCCCCACTCCCGGCCGCGAGCAGGCAGGGCTTCGGGGACGCGGGGCGCTTCTCGGGCGGGTGATCCCTAACAGGGCGGCTTCCCAGGGCTGCAGGCGGGCGGAGGTTCCAGGAGATGGGACTTCAGGGAGACCTGGCTTGGGCTAAAATCGAAATACAATATATATAGGCTGCTCGAAGGTGTGCGGCTGTTTCTGTAAAGGTCCC